TCCATGTTGGTCAGGCTGGTCTCGAGCCCCCGACCTCGGGTGATCCATCTGCCTTGGCCTCCCAAAGTGCTGGGATTACAGGCCTGAGCCATGGTGCCCAGCCTAGTTAAAAAAAAAAAAAAAGTTTGTAAGGTCGGGTGCGGTGGCTCACGCCTGTAATCCCAGCACTTTGGGAGGCCGAGGCAGGTGGATCACGAGGTCAGAAGATTGAGACCATCCTGGCTAACACGGTGAAACCCCGTCTCTACTAAAAATACAAAAAATTAGCCGGGCGAGGTGGCGGGCGCCTGTAGTCCCAGCTACTCAGGAGGCTGAGGCAGGAGAATGGCGTGAACCCGGGAGGCAGAGCTTGCGGTGAGCGGAGATCGTGCCACTGCACTCCAGCCTGGGCGACAGAGCAAGACTCTGTCTCAAAAAAAAAAAAAGAATTTCTGTTAGTTACTGGTTTCTTTAACTGTTTGGGACTTAGTTTCTTTTTTTATCTTTTTTGAGAAAAAATCTCACTCTGTTGCCCAGGCTGGAGTGCAGTGGTGCAATCACAGCTCATTGCAGTCTTGACCTCCCAGGCTTAGGTGATCCTCCCACTTCAGCCTCCTGGGTAGCTGGGACAACAGGCATGTGCCACTATACCCAGCTAATTATTTGTATTTTTTATGGAGATGGGGTTTTGCCGTGATGCCCAGGCTGGTCTCAAACTTCTGGGCTCAAGCCATCCACCTGCCTCAACCTCCCAAAGTGCTGGGATTCCAGGTGTGTGCCACTACACCCAGCCTAGGGCCCAGCTTCAAAAGGAGGTGCTCCCTCAGTTTGGGGCCAGCTAGGCCCGCTGGGACAGCAGGACCCAGAACCCAGGTCTGCCGTTGTCCTCAAGCCCTGGACTCCAGCCCCCTGACCACAGCCAGTTTCTGGCCAGGCTGCTCATGAAAGGCCATGGGCCTGGCTGGAACCTGCTGCCTTAGAGCCAGGCCTCTTCCCGGGGGAGGGGCGTTTGCCCGTTGCCAGGTGCCCGGGTTCCGGCCCTGGCACTAGCGACGGCCATGCTGCATGTGCTGGCCTCGCTGCCTTTGCTGCTCCTGCTGGTGACGTCTGCCTCCACCCACGCCTGGTCGAGACCCCTCTGGTACCAGGTGGGGCTGGACTTGCAGCCCTGGGGGTGTCAGCCAAAGAGTGTGGAGGGCTGTAGGGGTGGCCTGAGCTGTCCTGGCTACTGGCTGGGCCCTGGAGCAAGCCGCATCTACCCCGTGGCTGCGGTCATGATCACCACCACGATGCTGATGATCTGCCGCAAGATACTGCAGGGGCGGCGGCGCTCACAGGCCACCAAGGGTGAGGTGAGCACAGCTCTTCTTTCTCCCCCACAGCCTTCTCACTCCTGCCTCTTGGTCCTGGTCTCAGCATCCGCAGGTGACCACTGAGCCCTGCGGACCCTGGAAACGGCGGGCCCCAATCTCAGACCACACCCTGCTCCGTGGGGTCCTGCACATGCTGGATGCCCTCCTGGTCCACATCGAAGGCCACCTACGTCATCTAGCCACCCAGCGGCAAATCCAAATAAAGGGGACTTCCACCCAGAGTGGGTGACCGAACATGTGCCTCTCTTTGCCTGACAGCCTGAGGTCCTGGGCCAGGTCTGCTCTTTCCAGGCCTGTCTGGACCGTGTGTCCCTTTTCAGCTTTTAGAGTCAGCTGACTTGGTG